CGAGGGCTGCGTCTTAGTCGCCCTGCTTCTTAGCTCTCGAGGTCCCGCGTGTTACGTGTTAGCACCGCCCGGGGGCGTCAGCATGACCCGAGGCTGCAGGAACCGTGAACTCTCTGCCCCGCGGGCCCAGGTGACCGCGGGCGGCGCTCTCCCGCGCGCGGGGGGCGGGGCTCCCCCCGGCTGTTCACTCAGCTACCACAGCGACGTAAAATGGTGTCCGCTAGGCGTCCCAGGACGGCTTCCTGAGGGACTGGAGGGCCCCGACAGCCGGAAAGCCTGCCCCGCCCCTTGGCCGGCACAGGTACGACGGCGGGGAGCTCAGAAGTTTCGAACTCCAAGGGCCGAAGCACAGCCAAACACCCCACGGAACTTAACAAATGTTTGTGGGGAGAACGCCGAAAACGCGGGGAGGCGGGGCTGGCGCACAGTCACCCTCTCGCGACATCTAAGTGACGTCGCACAGCAAGCACGTGTTCTAGTCTTTCACCTTCAGTCAGCCTCCTCCGTTATACAGGCCTACCCCTTTAAGCGAGTGATGGACAGTTATTTCAGCCTATCAACTTCCTTGCCGACATCCAATCAGATTTAAACTTCTTTTAGCCGCCGGAGGAGTTGGAAAAAGGGGGTCGAAAGAGGGAGCTTACCGTCTCTCGCGATATCGCTGTGAGCCTGCCTCTCTGGAAAAAACGCCGAAACTGATGGCCCGACCTCCCAAATAGTGGTTTAAAGGACGGGTTTATAAGCCAATGAAAGGGATAAGGAGGTGGGTTGCTGCTGTCACTGAGCAAGAAGTACCGTTACAGGGCAGACTTTTTGTCCAATCAACACCTCAACACTTTGGGTCACGTGACCGCAGAGTGCGAGGGGCGGAGCTACAGTCTGGCGCGAGGAACCGTTAAGATAGACAACAAATGTAACCAATGAGGTACTCCGACTAGGGGGTTGGGAACCCAATAACAGTGGTTGGGCGGGCGCCTTCCTGGAGCGCGGGGAGATGTAAAGATAGACAAATAATTTTCCCAATGAGACTGTAGAAGAGAGAGCAATTGGCCAATGAGGACTGCGGGGCGGGACCCTGTGCCGCGGCGGAGTCCAAGATGGCGGCGTGCGGTTCCGCTGTGTGAAACGAGCGCGGGGCGGCGGGTTACTCAGCTCCGCGGAGACGACCTCCGACGACCCGCAACAATGAAGGGAAAAGAGCGCTCGCCAGTGAAGGCCAAACGCTCCCGTGGTGGTGAGGACTCGACTTCCCGCGGTGAGCGGAGCAAGAAGTTAGGGGGCTCTGGTGGCAGCAATGGGAGCAGCAGCGGAAAGACCGATAGCGGCGGTGGGTCGCGGCGGAGTCTCCACCTGGACAAGTCCAGCAGTCGAGGTGGCAGCCGCGAGTATGATACCGGTGGGGGCAGCTCCAGTAGCCGCTTGCATAGTTATAGCTCCCCGAGCACCAAAAATTCTTCGGGCGGGGGCGAATCGCGCAGCAGCTCCCGGGGTGGAGGCGGGGAGTCACGTTCCTCTGGGGCCGCCTCCTCAGCTCCCGGCGGCGGGGACGGCGCGGAATACAAGACTCTGAAGATAAGCGAGTTGGGGTCCCAGCTTAGTGACGAAGCGGTGGAGGACGGCCTGTTTCATGAGTTCAAACGCTTCGGTGATGTAAGTGTGAAAATCAGTCATCTGTCGGGTTCTGGCAGCGGGGATGAGCGGGTAGCCTTTGTGAACTTCCGGCGGCCAGAGGACGCGCGGGCGGCCAAGCATGCCAGAGGCCGCCTGGTGCTCTATGACCGGCCTCTGAAGATAGAAGCTGTGTATGTGAGCCGGCGCCGCAGCCGCTCCCCTTTAGACAAAGATACTTATCCTCCATCAGCCAGTGTGGTCGGGGCCTCTGTAGGTGGTCACCGGCACCCCCCTGGAGGTGGTGGAGGCCAGAGATCACTTTCCCCTGGTGGCGCTGCTTTGGGATACAGAGACTACCGGCTGCAGCAGTTGGCTCTTGGCCGCCTGCCCCCTCCACCTCCGCCACCATTGCCTCGAGACCTGGAGAGAGAAAGAGACTACCCGTTCTATGAGAGAGTGCGCCCTGCATACAGTCTTGAGCCAAGGGTGGGAGCTGGAGCAGGTGCTGCTCCTTTCAGAGAAGTGGATGAGATTTCACCCGAGGATGATCAGCGAGCTAACCGGACGCTCTTCTTGGGCAACCTAGACATCACTGTAACGGAGAGTGATTTAAGAAGGGCGTTTGATCGCTTTGGAGTCATCACAGAAGTAGATATCAAGAGGCCTTCTCGCGGCCAGACTAGTACTTACGGCTTTCTCAAATTTGAGAACTTAGATATGTCTCACCGGGCCAAATTAGCAATGTCTGGCAAAATTATAATTCGGAATCCTATCAAAATTGGTTATGGTAAAGCTACACCCACCACCCGCCTCTGGGTGGGAGGCCTGGGACCTTGGGTTCCTCTTGCTGCCCTGGCACGAGAATTTGATCGATTTGGCACCATACGCACCATAGACTACCGAAAAGGTGATAGTTGGGCATATATCCAGTATGAAAGCCTGGATGCAGCGCATGCTGCCTGGACCCATATGCGGGGCTTCCCACTTGGTGGCCCAGATCGACGCCTTAGAGTAGACTTTGCCGACACCGAACATCGTTACCAGCAGCAGTATCTGCAGCCTCTGCCCTTGACTCATTATGAGCTGGTGACAGATGCTTTTGGACATCGGGCACCAGACCCTTTGAGGGGTGCTCGGGATAGGACACCACCCTTACTATACAGAGATCGTGATAGGGACCTTTATCCTGACTCTGATTGGGTGCCACCCCCACCCCCAGTCCGAGAACGCAGCACTCGGACTGCAGCTACTTCTGTGCCTGCTTACGAGCCACTGGATAGCCTAGATCGCAGGCGGGATGGTTGGTCCTTGGACCGGGACAGAGGTGATCGAGATCTGCCCAGCAGCAGAGACCAGCCTAGGAAGCGAAGGCTGCCTGAGGAGAGTGGAGGACGTCATCTGGATAGGTCTCCTGAGAGTGACCGCCCACGAAAACGTCACTGCGCTCCTTCTCCTGACCGCAGTCCAGAATTGAGCAGTAGCCGGGATCGTTACAACAGCGACAATGATCGATCTTCCCGTCTTCTCTTGGAAAGGCCCTCTCCAATCAGAGACAGACGAGGTAGTTTGGAGAAGAGCCAGGGTGACAAGCGAGACCGTAAAAACTCTGCATCAGCTGAACGAGATAGGAAGCACCGGACAACTGCTCCCACTGAGGGAAAAAGCCCTCTGAAAAAAGAAGACCGCTCTGATGGGAGTGCACCTAGCACCAGCACTGCTTCCTCCAAGCTGAAGTCCCCGTCCCAGAAACAGGATGGGGGGACAGCCCCTGTGGCATCAGCCTCTCCCAAACTCTGTTTGGCCTGGCAGGGCATGCTTCTACTGAAGAACAGCAACTTTCCTTCCAACATGCATCTGTTGCAGGGTGACCTCCAAGTGGCTAGTAGTCTTCTTGTGGAGGGTTCAACTGGAGGCAAAGTGGCCCAGCTCAAGATCACTCAGCGTCTCCGTTTGGACCAGCCCAAGTTGGATGAAGTAACTCGACGCATCAAAGTAGCAGGGCCCAATGGTTATGCCATTCTTTTGGCTGTGCCTGGAAGTTCTGACAGCCGGTCCTCCTCTTCCTCAGCTGCATCAGACACTGCCACTTCTACTCAGAGGCCACTTAGGAACCTTGTGTCCTATTTAAAGCAAAAGCAGGCAGCCGGGGTGATCAGCCTCCCTGTGGGGGGCAACAAAGACAAGGAAAACACCGGGGTCCTTCATGCCTTCCCACCTTGTGAGTTCTCCCAGCAGTTCCTGGATTCCCCTGCCAAGGCACTGGCCAAATCTGAAGAAGATTACCTGGTCATGATCATTGTCCGTGGTGCGTCCTAAAGTCCATGTGTAACTTGTATTTCTGGACATTTTTTTTTCTGTCTCTCTCACAGGGTTTGGTTTTCAGATAGGAGTTAGGTATGAGAACAAGAAGAGAGAAAACTTGGCGCTGACCCTGTTATAGTGGTTATAGTGGTGTCCCTAAAGGGAGGAAATGATTTCAGGTAACCACAGTGAAATGTTAAGCTGAATGAAGCTGAATAACCTTTTTTTCCCCCCCTCCGCAAGCAAAACTGGTTGAACAGCGGATGAAGATATGGAATTCAAAGCTCTAATGGACCTTTTTGAAGAGAAGTTGTGGCTTATGTGGAGTTTACATGGGCCTCTGATGGAAGAAAGCTAATCTGTTTAGTATTTGTGCATTTTACTAAAATGGCAGCTTAAAGTTGTGTATCTGCTATTGTGATGCCAATGCCGGTGTTTTAAGTGGAAAAAAAATGACCTCTTTGATTTGTGCTGTGTACACAAGATTTCTGGAAAAGTAAAGAAAAACCCTTTTTATGGCTCACACAGCTTAAGAGTAGCTGTCTCTCAAACGTGCGCTCACAGTTGAGCTGCTTTTGTTTTATTCTAAATAAATTGTTTCTTTTGAGGAAAATGTTTTTCTGCCTGGAAGTGAATTGACGGCAA